CCTTTTTATGTACTTGGTGTTTATTTTCTTCTGTCCTCTTAGCCTTTTTGCAAATGATCCCTTTCCATTTGCTAGTGTTTTTGTTTGGTCATCAAATGATCCCTTCCTGCCAGTCTTTGAACATTGGCCAAAGGAATTTGAAGCCCAATCCACCACAACCAAACCACATAATTTCCAATGATTCCAAATTTCAGTTAGAGTTCACAAATTACTTGTATACAGAAACCATAGATGCTGCTACGGAGGAAGTTGTGTGGTTTTCTGTCTTCATTGCATGCAGCTAAACCCAAACCAACCCCAGCTAGTTACATGCTAACGGCCCTTGCTGGACACTGTGTACTGTTGATTTAGTAAATGAAGTCAAATGAACTAAAGTTCTTGTGATTCTGAAAGAAGCCAAAACTACTACCCGTATTCCAGAATTCAGTGACCACAGCTGCTTCTGCTCTAAACTCAAGGCCCTTTGATTTTGTGCCCTTTAATCCACAGCTCTCTCAATTGAAGGTCCCTAATCTTAGTGTCTGTATGACCACGACTCTTATCAACTTGGTCTATCAGTTCTTTTGTACTTTATCCGGCTCCACTGTTTCCTCCTAGAATTTGAATTCCAGCACACCAGCTGTCCTGGAGGTCGACCATGGATTTGTTCACTGGTTGTATCATACATTTTGTTTTGCTTCCAGTGCTCACTGTGATAATATGATGCCTAGCATTTCATACGAGTTACTCCTTAAGCTGCTCTCTTCAGAAAACAACAGATCTTTTTCCTAGGGGTAATCCTAGTTCTGTATCTAATTTTTTTTTTTCTTTGAGACAGGGTCTTGCTGTCACCCAGGCTGGAGTGCAGTGGTGCAATCATAGCTCACTGCAACCTTGAACTCCAGGGTTCAAGGGATCCTCCCATCTTAGCCTCCCAAATAGTGGGTACTACAGGTGTGTGTCACCACAACCGGCTACTTTCTTTCTTTTTTTTTTTTTTTGGTAGTGTCAAGGTCTCACTTGATTGCCCAGGCTGGTCTCAAACTCCAGGGCTCAATGAATCCTCCCTCCTCAGCCTCCCAAAGTGCTGGGATTATAGATATGAGCCATCACACCCTGCCTAAAATTATTGACATGCATTATGGTATATTTACTCATGTTATAGCCCATCTACCTTTTTTTTTCTTGTAGCTCACCTAGGTTTTGATGTGTGTCAGCATTTCTGACTCAGTATTCCAAACCAGAAATTGCTTGTGCCTCTTGTGAAATTTGGTGACCTCATAGGGCACTTCTACTACCAGCTTTCTTGGTGAAAATTTCAAGTAAGAACATAGAATCTTGGGATTTGAAGAAGGCTTAAAATTTATCTATCTCAATGTCGTTATTAGGTGGTCATATCAATATAGGTTCAGACACCTCTAGAGGCAGAAAACTCACGGTTTCCTAAGGGAGCTCATTCCATTTTGGACAACTCTGATTAGTTGAGAATGTTAAACCAAAATGCTTTCTTGTACCTGCCACCTAGTGGATCTATTTCTACCCTCTGGGAACCCTAGAAAATATGCAGGATGTCTCTTTTATTTGCAGCTGTAAGGTAATGCATTTGAAGACCACCATGAAGGCCCCTGCCCCCATCTTCTGCCTTTACCTGTGTCTTCCCTACCTCACATCAAATATTCCTCATCCCCGTGGAGCAGTCCTCACTGTGAGTGCCGCTTCATTTGCATACTTGACTATTTATTTCTACTCTTTGCTTTACTCTTCAATCAAGGACTCTAACATACCAAAAATGAATTCAGGGCCAGGCATGGTGGCTCACACCTGTAACCCCAGCCCTTTGGGAGGCTGAAGTGGGTGGATCACTTGAGTCCAGGAGTTCAAGACCAGCCTGGCCAACATGGTGAAACCCCATCTCTACTAAAATTGTAATTAGCCAGGCATGATGGTGCAATGCCTGTAATCCCAGCTACTCTGGAGGCTGAGGCAGGAAAATCGCTTGAACCCAGGAGGTGGAGGTTGTAGTAAACTGAGATTGTGCCGCTGCATTCCAGCCTGGGCAACAGAGCAAGACTCTGTCACAAGCAAACAAACCACCAGACCAAAACAACAAATTTAGCTTTTAAACATCCTTTGGTGTGGAATCTCATCAAAAGCTTCCCATCCATTATGTTATCCATTCATTCAGCTAACGTTTAGTTAGTCATTGCCCTTCTTGATAGAAATGCACCACTGAAAAAAATGCAGTCCTCTGACCTCGAGTGGTTCAACCAGGAGGAACAGACGTAAGCACAGCACAGTCAGTGTTATAACACAGGTGTGTATGGAGCCGGGGACACACGGGGGGAATGAGTGGGAATCAGACACCGTTTCACAGAGGAAACACTAGAACAGGATTTTGAAGCAAGAGCAGGAATTCACCTGCGAGAAGAAGGGAAGGGCACCCCACATGTGCTAAAATGCTCAGCAGTTCAATAGGATACCCTGCTTTGGAGAACTGTAAGGAGTGTGGGATGATCTGAAAATGGGCTGCAGAGGGGAGGAAGGGAGAGGGAAAGAGCTCTACCTAAGACTCAGAATCTTGCACTTAATAGGGGTTCTCACCCCATTCACCCAACACCCACCAAATACAGAAGCCGTTTAGTCAGTTAATATCTGCAAACCAAACTAAGAGTAACTGATGAATGGTGATTTTAATTTGGGGTTAATGTGTAAATGAGACATAGTTTCCCTAAATAACAGCCTGTGGGTCTAGTAGGACAGATCAAAGGTGATTTTGCATATTTCAGAAGGGCTGGTGACTCTGCTTTTGAAATACACGGCTGAGTGATCCAAACAGAAACATCAGGTAACGGCAAGTAAGCACCTTGGGTGTTCCCCGCCCCACCTGTCTTTGTACTTTGTCTTCACAGGCTGGTTCTCCTGAACTGAGAAGAGCAGGAGTTCACGTAACAAGGAATGGCAGAAACGAAGGATGTTTTTGGCCAGGAACCGCATCCAGGTAACATCTTTGCAGTATCTTCTGATGGAGGATATAATCTTATATATCCTCTGTTTATCTCTAGTTGAAGATGATTTATATAAAGAACGAACGAGAAAAAGAAGGAAATCAGATCGAGACCAGCGGTTCCGAGCATTTCCCTCCATGGAGCAGAGTGCTCTTAAGGAATGTGAGTGTCTTGGAACTGTTGTTTTAACATGGTTTTTTTTTCCCTTCTCTGCGATGTTCAACAGACACCTCCTTTGGAGACCTAGTACTTTATCCCTGCCAGGTACCTGCAGGTGACATCTCTCTGTTAATTCCAGATGAAAAATTGGAATCACGGACCAGAAGGGTTTTGAGCAACACTTATCAGAAACTTATTCAGTCTGTCTTCCTGGATGACAGCATCCCTAATGGAGTCAAGTATCTCATGTGAGTCTGAAATCTGCAACCCTGAAATTTTATCATGGCAATGTGCATTTTAAAATTCATCCAGAAATAGGCTTCTTGCCTTGATTGAAAAGCCGACAGTGGACCCAATCTACATTGCATTATTTGGAAGCACTGGGGCTGGGAAGAGCTCCCTGATCAATGCCATCATCCAGCAAGCAATGTTTCTACCAGTGTCTGGAGAAAGCATATGTACTTCCTGCATTGTACAAGTGAGCTCTGGCTGCTGTGTGCAGTATGAGGCCAAAATCCACCTTCTGTCTGACCAGGTAAGTGTTCCCTTCCTCCCTCCTTCCTTCCCAAGAGGGGCTTGGCCCTACTCTGCCTTGGCAGGAGTGGAGGGAGGAGCTGAAGAACCTGACCAAACTCCTGCATAGGACGGAGGAGCTGAGCAGAGAAGAGGCAGATGCGTGGAACAGGGATGAGGCAGTGGAGGAAGCCACCTGGAAGCTACAAATGATTTATGGAAATGGGGCAGAGAGTAAGAACTATGAGGAGTTACTGAGGGCGAAGCCCAAAAGGAAGATCCCCACCTCCAGAGTCATCACCCTCAAGGCGGAAGAGGTAGCGTCAAGTTCGTTTTTTCCTTGATTTCACTGGTGTGTGTGACTCTGTCCTCCTTCTTCAGGCAGAAGAGCTGTCCATCAAGCTGGACCCCTACATCCGCACACAGAGGAGAGATTGGGATGGAGAGGCCGCTGAGATGCGCATCTGGCCCTTGATCAAACATGTGGAAGTGACACTTCCCAAATCCGACCTGATCCCAGAAGGGGTCGTGCTGGTGGACATCCCAGGCACAGGCGACTTCAACAGCAAGAGGGACGAGATGTGGAAAAAGGTGACTGTCTTTCGTAGGTTTAGTTCTCTCTTGTGCTGACACATGCCGTGGTCATGTTTTGCAGACCATTGACAAGTGCTCAGTGATCTGGGTGATCAGCGACATAGAGCGAGTTTCTGGGGGGCAAGCCCACGAAGACCTTCTGAATGAGAGCATCAAAGCCTGCCAGCGGGGCTTCTGTAGGGACGTGGCCCTGGTGGTCACCAAGATGGACAAACTCCACTTGCCAGAATACCTAAGGTATTGTGCTGGGCTTGCAAGGATGTGGGCTCGTAATTGTTACATTTTTCTAATTTCATTTCAGGGAAAGAAAGGCAGGAAATGTAAGTATGAACTAGTTTTTTTTATTTTTATTTCTGCATGCTTCTATTTCCTTTCACAACCTAGCAAGCTATTCAGAGTCAGCGAGAGGCTGTTTTAGAAAGAAATGAAATGATAAAACTACAAAGGACTAGAATTCTCAAGGAAAAACTGAAGGTGAGTTAATAGGTTTCTCTATGTGTTTTTCTATTCTGTTTTCTGTGTGACTCTCTCACTTCAGAGAAAACTGCCAGCTGACTTCAAGGTTCTGGAAGCCTCAGATCTGGTGTATACAGTCAGCGCCCAGGAGTACTGGCAGCAGGCTCTCCTCACCGAGGAGGAAACGGGTAATTTATGTTTTTTAAATCTCCATCACTAATAACAATTATTTGTGCTGCCTGTGAATTCCAGAAATCCCTAAGTTAAGAGAATACATCAGGAAGAGCCTCTTGGACAAGAAGAAGAGGACAGTGACCAAGTATGTGACTGAAGCCTTTGGCCTGTTGCTCCTCACAGATAGTTTCAACTCCACGCAAAACCTGCCGGTATGGAAGACACTGGGTTTTCATATTCTCCCTGGCCTGATTCTTTTATGGTCCTTGTCCCTAGAATGAACACTTGCACATGAGTGTCCTGCGGAGATTTGCGGAAGAGAAGGTTGAGCTGCTGGAGAAGGCCATCGCACAGTGCTTCGCCTGCATGGAGCAGCCTCTGCAAGAAGGGGTCAGGACCGCCAGGACTTCTTACCGCTGCATCCTCAGAGCATGCTTGGTGGTGAGTGACCCTTCCAGGGAAAACTCAGATATCTAACTCTGCTAATTTATTGTTGATTGTCTAGAGGAGTAAAGGAAACCAAGGTTTTCATCAGACCCTGAAAGCTGTTTGCCTGAAAAATGGCATCTATGCCTCCAGGACTCTGGCGAGAATTGATCTAAATGAAGCCCTCACTCAGCCCGTCTATGACCAGATCGACCCTGTTTTTGGAAGCATTTTTAGGTAAAGGATCTCTCATCTTGCACCTTCGGGAACTCTTAAACTTTTTTGTCACTTTCTTCCGTAGGACGGGGAAGCCCACTGGTTCAGCTCTGATGCCTCACATAGATGCTTTTAAGCAGTCCCTGCAGGAGAAAATGACAGAAATTGGGATAAGAAGTGGCTGGAAATATGATAGCTGCAAAAAAAATTTCCTGATCCAGGAGGTACGTTCCTTATAAAGTGAGGAGAGCAGTGACACCAACGGCCTCTTTTGCCACATCTTCCCAGATAAGTGCCATCCTCGGGGGCCTGGAGGACCACATCCTCAGAAGGAAGAGGAGGATCTACGAGTCCCTCACTGCCTCTGTCCAGAGTGACCTGAAGCTCTGTTACGAAGGTGGGGGCTGCGGAGGACAGCATTTCTGCCTGCTTGGTGTGACTGTGGCTATCATTTTTGCCAGAGGCAGCTCAGATCACGGGCAAAAAAGCGTGTGAGCGGATGAAAGATGCCATCAGAAGAGGAGTGGACCGGCAGGTGGCTGAGGGCATGTTTGAAAGGGCCCAGGAAAGGATGCAGCACCAGTTTCAGCAGCTGAAGGTACTCTATGCCCACATCCTGGATCCTAGACCATCCTAACAGACTGAATGTCCTTGTTGCATAGACTGGAATCGTGGAGAAGGTGAAGGGCAGCATCACCACTATGCTGGCCCTTGCTTCGTCCCAGGGGGATGGCCTCTACAAGGAGCTTGCAGGTAAATACGCCAAAGCTTTGTATACAGGGTGAAGTCCTGATGTGAGCTTTCTGCTCTCCTGTAGATGTCGGGAGTGAATACAAGGAGATGGAGAAGCTGCACAGAAGCCTGAGGGAGGTCGCGGAGAATGCACGGCTGAGGAAGGGCATGCAAGAATTCCTCCTAAGGGCATCCCCCAGCAAGGCTGGCCCCCCCGGGACATCACTGTAACTCCTGGGGCTTAGTCCCAATGGATGAAAAATCAGCCCAGAGCCAGAGAATTAGAATTACTTTTTTTGTTCTTAAGAGACAAGATCTATCTACCTCTGTTGCCCAGGCTGGAGTGCAGTGGCACCATCACAGCTCACTGCAGCCTCGAACTCCTAGGCTCAAGCGATCCTCCAGCCTCAGCCTCCAGAGCAGCTGGGGCTACAGGTACAGGCCACCACACCTGGGTAATTTTTTTTTTTTTTTTTTTGAGACAGAGTCTCGCTGTGTCACCCAGGCTGGAATGCAGTGGTGCAATCTCGGCTCACTGCAACCTCCACCTCCTGGGTTCAAGAAATTCTCTGCCTCAGCCTCCCAAGTAGCTGGGATTATAGGCGACTGCCACCACACCCGGTTAATTTTTATATTTTTAGTAGAGACGGGGTTTCATCATCTTGGCCAGGCTGGTCCTGAACTCCTGACCTCGTGATCCACCCATCTCTGCCTCCCAAAGTGCTGGGATTACGGGCATGAGCCACCGTGCCCGGCCCATACCTGGGTAATTTTTTAATTTTTTGTGGAGATGGCATCTTGCTCTGTTGCCCAGGGTGGTCTCAAACTCCTGGCCTCAAGTGATTCTCTCCCACCTCAGTCTCTTGTGCTAGGATTGCAGGCATGAGCCATTGTGCCTGGCTCAGAATTCTTTCTGTTTTGTGAAATCTAATAGAGGACATTTCTCAACTATTTGGACTTTGCATGCAATATAAAACTAGTATGTTTACTGCATTTTATTTTATAGCCCCAAAGAGTCATCTTCAATACCTAATGGAGTTCTAAAGCTTTAGGGCAAGAAACTTTTGCTTCCGCAAAAACATCTAAACATCGCTGGGCATGGTGGCTCACTCCCGTAATCCCAGCACTTTGGGAGGCTGAGGCGGGCGGATCATGAGGTCAGGAGATTGAGACCATCCTGGCTAACACAGTGAAACCCCATCTCTACTAAAAATACAAAAAATTAGCCAGGCGTGGTAGCATGTGCCTATAGTCCCAGCTACTTGGGAGGCTGAGGCAGGAGAATCGCTTGAACCCAGGAGGCATAGGTTGCAGTGAGCCAAGGTCGCGCCACTGCACTCCAGCCTGGACGACGGAGTGAGACTATGTCTCAAAAAAAAAAAAAAAAAAAGAAAAAGAAAAAAATATATATATATACACACACACACCCATACATAAAAAAACTTAAACATTATAGAAAAAACATTGCACGATATAAAACAAGCCATAAAAAGAAATTCATCCTTCAATAAAGAAAAATATCTAAACGTTGAAAAACTTAAGTATTATGGAAAACATTGCAAAATAAAGCTTTTAGGAATCCAATTCTGTTTTTTATTTTAGTACTGATGAGACTT